TGGTTTGTAGTTCTCCTTGAAGAGGTCCTTCATATCCCTTGTAAGTTGGATTCCTAGGTATTTTATTCTCTTTGAAGCAATTGTGAATGGGAGTTCACTCATGATTTGGCTCTCTGTTTGTCTGTTATTGGTGTATAAGAATGCTTGTGATTTTTGTACATTGATTCTGTATCCTGAGACTTTGTAGAAGCTGCTTATCAGCTTAAGGAGATTTTGGGCTGAGACAATGGGGTTTTCTATATATACAATCATGTCATCTGCAAACAGGGACAATTTGACTTCCTCTTTTCCTAATTGAATACCCTTTATTTCCTTCTCCTGCCTAATTGCCCTGGCCAGAACTTCCAACACTATGTTGAATAGGAGTGGTGAAAGAGGGCATCCCTGTCTTGTGCCAGTTTTCAAAGGGAATGCTTCCAGTTTTTGCCCATTCAGTATGATACTGGCTGTGGGTTTGTTATAGATGGCTCTTATTATTTTGAGATACGTCCCATCAATGCCTAATTTATTGAGAGTTTTTAGCATGAAGCGTTGTTGAATTTTGTCAAAGGCCTTTTCTGCATCTATTGAGATAGTCGTCCGGTTTTTGTCTTTGGTTCTGTTTATATGATGGATTACATTTATTGATTTGCATATATTGAACCAGCCTTGCATCCCAGAGCCTGGGCAACTTCTAGAGAAAACAGATTTGTTTGCCTCACAGTTCTGCAGGCTGTACTGGAAGCATGGCACCAGCATCTGTTTCCTGTGACGGCCTCAGGCTGCTCCCACTCTGGCAGAAGGGAAGGAGGGTCTGTCTGTGCAGAGACCACAGAGATCACATGGCAAGAGAGGGAGCAAGGGGGAGGGCGAGCGATGGAGCTTCCAAGCTCTTTTTAACAACCAGCCCTCCGGGAACTAATAGAGGGGGAACTTGCTAACCCCATCATGTGGGGCAGCATTAATCTATTCATGATGGATCCACCTCCATGACTCAAACACCTTCCCATAGGCCCAAACTTCCACACTGGGGGTTAAATTTCAATATTTCAGTGTGAGGTTTCAAAGGGTCAAACATCTAAACTAAAGCAGCTGTATCCTCAGCATGTTCTATGGTTTCTATGAGAGCTGTAACTGAGAAAGCAGGAGAAAGCTGGGTCTCCCGCCATCAGGCTGCTTGTCCTAAGGAGATGTTCCATGTGGTTACCTGTCAATCAAGAAATGAGACAATCCATAAAGAGGAACTGCTATGATTAGCTTCTTATTGGATTCCCATCTTCCTCCAGGTATCTGCAGACACCTGCATGTTCTGATTGGGACCTCAGTGGTCATCTTCCTCTTCATCCTCCTCCTCTTCTTTCTCCTTTATCGCTGGTGCTCCAACAAAAAGAGTAAGTCTCACGAAGCAGAGGCCAGAGAGCTCCAAGCGGTTTTGATGACTTCCGTCTCCTACAGATGCTGCTGTAATGGACCAAGAGCCTGCGGGGGACAGAACAGTGAATAGGCAGGTAGGTCCTCCTCGGCCCAGCCTCACGGATACCCCTCCCTCACTCAGCATTTCCCTCTCTCCAGGACTCTGATGAACAAGACCCTCAGGAGGTGACGTACGCACAGTTGGATCACTGCGTTTTCATACAGAGAAAAATCAGTCGCCCTTCTCAGAGGCCCAAGACACCCCTAACAGATACCAGCGTGTACACGGAACTTCCAAATGCTGAGCCCAGATCCAAAGTTGTCTCCTGCCCACGAGCACCACAGTCAGGTCTTGAGGGGGTTTTCTAGGGAGACAACAGCCCTGTCTCAAAACCAGGTTGCCAGATCCAATGAACCAGCAGCTGGAATCTGAAGGCATCAGTCTGCATCTTAGGGGATCGCTCTTCCTCACACCACGAATCTGAACATGCCTCTCTCTTGCTTACAAATGCCTAAGGTCGCCACTGCCTGCTGCAGAGAAAACACACTCCTTTGCTTAGCCCACAAGTATCTATTTCACTTGACCCCTGCCCACCTCTCCAACCTAACTGGCTTACTTCCTAGTCCTACTTGAGGCTGCAATCACACTGAGGAACTCACAATTCCAAACATACAAGAGGCTCCCTCTTAACACGGCACTTACACACTTGCTGTTCCACCTTCCCTCATGCTGTTCCACCTCCCCTCAGACTATCTTTCAGCCTTCTGTCATCAGTAAAATTTATAAATTTTTTTTATAACTTCAGTGTAGCTCTCTCCTCTTCAAATAAACATGTCTGCCCTCATGGTTTCGATAATGTGACTCTTTATTCGCCAA